TCCTGTTATCAAGAATTCTGGATCTTAAGGAAGTGCTTGTTTTGTCAAAAATGTGACACTAAGACTTTTCACCCCTATAGAAAAACCTCAACCCTGGCCTGGCGTGGTGTCCCACCCCTGTGATCCCAGCACTTTGGGAGGCCGAGGCCGGTGGATTACTTGAGGTCAGGAGTTCAAGACCAGCCCGGGCAACATGGTGAAACCCCGTCTGCACTAAAAACACAAAAATTATCTGGGCTTGGTGGCCTGTGGCTGTAATCCCAGCTATTCGTGAGGCTGAGGCTAGAGAATCGCTTGAACCCAGGAGGCGGAGGTTGCAGTGAGCTGAGATCGCGCCATTGCACTCCAGCCTGGGCGACAGAGTGAGACTCCGTCTAAAACAACAACAAGCAACAACAACAACAAACTTCAATTATGTTTGGAAAGAAGTGCTAATTTAATTTGGCAAAGATGAAGACAGCAGTCATAAAGCAAAACATTCGGTCTCAGGTTGGGTGGATTCCCACCTAGTTGACGAGGCCAGCTGCAGATTCAGGTGGGATCACCTGATGATCTTTATCAATGCCATTTCTTTCTCTGGATCCTTATTACTGACATTAGCAAGGGCTTTCAGCTGCCCAGAAGATGTTCTTTGCAGACATTTGCTCTCCCGGGCTGCCAGCAGGCTTTACAAATTTAAAACTTTCAGTGTAGGAACCCAGCCTCCGTCGTCCTTCCCCTCCAAAGTTAAGAGATCTGCTCTAAGGGTTCCTGAGGGGTGGTCTGGGGCCATGGGAACAGGATCAAGGCCCCCTGAGCGCCGGGCCTGGCTTCTGTGGCTTCGCAAACTTTTCAGCCTGTGTGCCACGGCGACGCGCAGCGGCTGAGTCGGAGCCCACGCGGCGCGCGCCTCCCGCGAGGAACTTTTCGGCTTGTAGGCTGCTTGTCACTCTCGCTTTCCGACGCGCCTCCCCCTGGCTCGCGCTCCCGGAGTTCCCTCCCCTCCTGGCGAGGACCTTTCCCGGCGCCCGCGGCTCCGATCCCCGCCGCGCTGCGCCCGCTCTCCCGGCCCCGGCTGCCCCGCTGAGGGCTCCCCTCTCCCAGGCACCGCAGCCGCGCCCCCGCGTCCCGCCTCCCGAGCGGCTCGCTTCGCCCGATGCCCCGGCCCCGTCCCGCGCACTGAGCGCCTGGCAGCAGGGCGCCGAGTCCCGGGGCGCTGCGGGGCGCTGCGCCGAGAACGGCCGGGCCTGAGCCCTGGGCGGCCCCCAGAGCCGATCAGAGCGCGGGGAGGCGGGGGCGAGGAGGAGGGGACCCGCCGCCGGGGGCTGGCTGCTTCGCTCCGAGCCGACTTTTCGCCAATGGTCCAAAGGGACATGTCCAAGTCGCCTCCCACAGCGGCGGCGGCGGTGGCGCAGGAGATCCAGATGGAACTGCTAGAGAACGTGGCTCCCGCGGGGGCGCTCGGAGCCGCCGCACAGGTAGCGAGAGCGCGGCGCCTTCTCCTTCCTTTGTGAGCCGCCGGGCAGGGCACCGACCTCGGGTTCTCCCGGCGCCTCCACTGCAGGGATCTCTAGCCTCGCACCTCCTCCCCTCGTCGCCTGCCCACCCTCTGCTCCTCTCCTGGCGCCGGGGACCCTGCCCCTTTGCGCCTTTTCCTGGCTCTGCCTCGGCTTCCATTTTTCTCTGCTTCCGAAAAGCCAGTGGGGAAGGGCGGGGGAGACCTGCCAGTCCTCCCAGACTTCTCCCGGGTTGCTCCAGCTGGCCCTCCTCGCCCCTTCCCGGGAGAGGCACATGGAGAGACATGAATCAGGGGAGTGGACTGGACCTGCTGAAGATCGTGAGTCCGGGTGGGCGGGAGGGGGCCCGCTTTTGTCTTTTTTTTTTTTTTTTTTTTTTTTTAGTCATATGGAAAAGGAGCCAGAAGGAAAAACAGATTTAAAGGATCTGATGGAAGCACGTCATCTGATACTACCTCAAATAGTTTTGTTCGCCAGGTAAGAGTTTTAAGTTCATGGTTTTGATAAGTATCTACTTTAAAATGTACATTTTCCTCTCCAGGGTTCGGCAGACTCCTACACTAGCCGTCCATCCGATTCCGATGTATCTCTGGAGGAGGACCGGGAGGCAGTGCGCAGAGAAGCGGAGCGGCAGGCCCAGGCACAGTTGGAAAAAGCAAAGGTAAAATCGTTTCCTCCCTGCCAAGATCTTTGTATTTTTTTCCCTCTTCCTTTTCCCACTTTAGACAAAGCCCGTTGCATTTGCGGTTCGGACAAATGTCAGCTACAGTGCGGCCCATGAAGATGATGTTCCAGTGCCTGGCATGGCCATCTCATTCGAAGCAAAAGATTTTCTGCATGTTAAGGAAGTAAGGAGAATAATTTCATTTTCTAACAGCATCTGATTTTTAATGCTTTTGATTTTGTGTTTAGAAATTTAACAATGACTGGTGGATAGGGCGATTGGTAAAAGAAGGCTGTGAAATCGGATTCATTCCAAGCCCAGTCAAACTAGAAAACATGAGGCTGCAGCATGAACAGAGAGCCAAGCAAGGGAAATTCTACTCCAGGTATGAGACAGATGTCAAGTGTTTGCATAAAACAGATTTAATAGAAATTTTTGCTTTACTCCAGTAAATCAGGAGGAAATTCATCATCCAGTTTGGGTGACATAGTACCTAGTTCCAGAAAATCAACACCTCCATCATCTGGTAAGTAGGTGATAAATGCTGAATAATACATAGTCCACCTGATTTTTGAATTGTCTGTATATAGCTATAGACATAGATGCTACTGGCTTAGATGCAGAAGAAAATGATATTCCAGCAAACCACCGCTCCCCTAAACCCAGTGCAAACAGTGTAACGTCACCCCACTCCAAAGAGAAAAGAATGCCCTTCTTTAAGAAGGTAACATTAACTTCCAAGCTCCCATTGTCCACGAAACGTCTAAAAGCCTCTCCTCTCTCTGCAGACAGAGCACACTCCTCCGTATGATGTGGTACCTTCCATGCGACCAGTGGTCCTAGTGGGCCCTTCTCTGAAGGGCTACGAGGTGGGTAGCAGCCTTCCACAGGAAGCTTAACTCATATCTTAATTTATTGCTTGCTCAATTGCAGGTCACAGATATGATGCAAAAAGCGCTGTTTGATTTTTTAAAACACAGATTTGAAGGGCGGTGAGTATTTCAGCATACTGGGTTTTGTGGATTTAAGGTCTTCTGTGACTTTTTCCTCCAACAGGATATCCATCACAAGGGTCACCGCTGACATCTCGCTTGCCAAACGCTCGGTATTAAACAATCCCAGTAAGCACGCAATAATAGAAAGATCCAACACAAGGTCAAGCTTAGGTAAGTCTGTGCAATGAGCTTAAGCTTTTTAAGCACTTTAACTGAATTGTTTCGCCCTTTACAGCGGAAGTTCAGAGTGAAATCGAAAGGATTTTTGAACTTGCAAGAACATTGCAGTTGGTGGTCCTTGACGCGGATACAATTAATCATCCAGCTCAACTCAGTAAAACCTCCTTGGCCCCTATTATAGTATATGTAAAGATTTCTTCTCCTAAGGTAAGTAGGACTGCTACTGTTTGCTCTATAATTTACTCTGTTAAAAACTCATTATCTTTTACAGGTTTTACAAAGGTTAATAAAATCTCGAGGGAAATCTCAAGCTAAACACCTCAACGTCCAGATGGTAGCAGCTGATAAACTGGCTCAGTGTCCTCCAGTAAGTTATCTCTATATACAGCATAATCCAGTATCAATGTGGTCTGGAATGTCTGCCTCTGCAGGAGCTGTTCGATGTGATCTTGGATGAGAACCAGCTTGAGGATGCCTGTGAGCACCTTGCCGACTATCTGGAGGCCTACTGGAAGGCCACCCATCCTCCCAGCAGTAGCCTCCCCAACCCTCTCCTTAGCCGTACATTAGCCACTTCAAGTCTGCCTCTTAGCCCCACCCTAGCCTCTAATTCACAGGTAAGGGGAGTTTTTATATATATCTATATATAGTTAACGCCTGGTGTGCTCCTTTCGCTGCCAGGGTTCTCAAGGTGATCAGAGGACTGATCGCTCCGCTCCTATCCGTTCTGCTTCCCAAGCTGAAGAAGAACCTAGTGTGGAACCAGTCAAGAAATCCCAGCACCGCTCTTCCTCCTCAGCCCCACACCACAACCATCGCAGTGGGACAAGTCGCGGCCTCTCCAGGCAAGAGACATTTGACTCGGAAACCCAGGAGAGTCGAGACTCTGCCTACGTAGAGCCAAAGGAAGATTATTCCCATGACCACGTGGACCACTATGCCTCACACCGTGACCACAACCACAGAGACGAGACCCACGGGAGCAGTGACCACAGACACAGGGAGTCCCGGCACCGTTCCCGGGACGTGGATCGAGAGCAGGACCACAACGAGTGCAACAAGCAGCGCAGCCGTCATAAATCCAAGGATCGCTACTGTGAAAAGGATGGAGAAGTGATATCAAAAAAACGGAATGAGGCTGGGGAGTGGAACAGGGATGTTTACATCCGCCAATGAGTTTTGCCCGTTTGTGTTTTTTTTTTTTTTTTTTTGAAGTCTTGTATAACTAACAGCATCCCCAAAACAAAGTCTTTGGGGTCTACACTGCAATCATATGTGATCTGTCTTGTAATATTTTGTATTATTGCTGTTGCTTGAATAGCAATAGCATGGATAGAGTATTGAGATACTTTTTCTTTTGTAAGTGCTACATAAATTGGCCTGGTATGGCTGCAGTCCTCCGGTTGCATACTGGACTCTTCAAAAACTGTTTTGGGTAGCTGCCACTTGAACAAAATCTGTTGCCACCCAGGTGATGTTAGTGTTTTAAGAAATGTAGTTGATGTATCCAACAAGCCAGAATCAGCACAGATAAAAAGTGGAATTTCTTGTTTCTCCAGATTTTTAATACGTTAATACGCAGGCATCTGATTTGCATATTCATTCATGGACCACTGTTTCTTGCTTGTACCTCTGGCTGACTAAATTTGGGGACAGATTCAGTCTTGCCTTACACAAAGGGGATCATAAAGTTAGAATCTATTTTCTATGTACTAGTACTGTGTACTGTATAGACAGTTTGTAAATGTTATTTCTGCAAACAAACACCTTCTTATTATATATATAATATATATATATATCAGTTTGATCACACTATTTTAGAGTCTTAATGCCAAGTCAGCAGATTTGCTTTATGAATTACAGGGACTAGAAATGCCCACATTCAGGAAATTTGTAATAACATTGTCTAGACACCTATCCTCATTCTAGTAGAAAGTGTGTACATACTGTAAATATGTGTGATTGCTTGACTTGAAAAGGTTTGAATTCTGAATGTTATACCATCCTTGTAAGTAAGTTTGTAATTTCCACCATAAATTATGGTAAATATAAAACTCCAGAGGTTGTTCTACTCCATACAGTTCACACTGATTGTGACACATTCTTAGTAGCTAGTGTCTGTTCTAGTCACTGCACTGGAGTCTACGAGCCGGAACTCGCTATATGCACGTGTGTGTGTCCGTATGTAAGAAAGTGTGCACCGAGTGACTGAATGGTTGAGATGAATTGGAATGCTGAAGACTAACGAAGAAACTAGAGACTGATATCGAGCATTCTGCCCACCTCGCTCTGTATTTAATTAATTGTGCTATATGTTGCTTTAACAACCCATTGAGCAGTCAGGGAATGTGAGTAAGCTTGCTGCCAAAGGTAACTAGGAAAGCATTCATCTGCTGCCTCCTTGTTTTTGCTCCTAGAGAGTGAAAATACAGGCAATTTTACTGTGAGTGTTTCACTGGAAATGTACAATCTTTGTGTGTTAGAGTATTTGTTTTAGTAAGAAATGTTTACACAGCTTGTGGAATTATTTCGTGGGAAAATAAATTTTTATAACTTCTCCCACTTCAATTTCTAACCTTGCCTATTGTTCCTGTTGTTTGTTTACCTCCCAGTTACCTACCATTCCTCCCCACCACCGACTCCAGCAGGTTCACTGTCTGTCAGAACCCAGAAGTGCTTCTTATAACCAAAGTTTCTGTTCTTCAGAAGAAATCAGGGCAAAATGGGGTGACTTGAAGTGAATAAAATGTTAAGAATATTATCCTACATAAGACATGTACACAGAAGGGGAACCTTGAAGACATTATCTCCATGCCTCAATTACACTGCTGTAAGAAGCTTACAATGTCATCATGTTTAAGGCTAAGACCTTTTCCGTGTCTCAAGTGTATATTTTGTCCAGTTATAACTGGATGGTAAGACAGTATTAAGAGTGCAAGTACCTGGCACTTGAAGTTTGTCCCAGGAAAATGCCTGTGTATAATTACCTAACTTCAGATCTGCACATTAACTTATTTAACAAAATAAATCAGCCGGGCGCAGTGGCTCATGCCTGTAATCCCAGCAATTTGGGAGGCTGAGGAGGGTGGATCACCTGAGGTCAGGAGTTCAAGACCAGCCTGGCCAACGTGGCGAAACCCCGTCTCTACTAAAAAGATAAAAAATTAGCCAGGTGTGGTGGTGCACACCTGTAATCCCAGCTACTTGGGAGGCTGAGGCAGGAGAATTGCTTGAACCCAGGAGGTGGAGCCTGCAGTAAGCCAAGATCACACCACTGTACTCCAGCCTGGGTGACAGAGTGAGACTCCATCTCCAAAAAAGAAAAAAAAACAAAAAACAAAAAAAACTATCCAGCAAAATTATAAAATCTACTTTGTTTTGCTTCCTTGATTATTCCAAGTTCTTACCAAATATTCTTAGCCTTTTATAAGTAAAACTGTTTTACATTTAACTCCTTATTTCCCTTACCCCCAAGAAAACGCAATATTAAAAATGATTAAGCTGGGGTGGTAGAGTATACCTGTAGACCCAGCTACTTGGGAGGCTGAGATAGGAGGATCCCTTGAGCCCAGGAGGTGGAGGCTGCAGTGAACCGTGACTGTACCAATGCACTCCAGCCTGGTGACAACCTGGTGTTTAAAAAAAGAAAATAAAAATTAGTTACATATATAATGTTTTATCAGCTTATATATGAAAAAATTTCCCTCAGTTCGTTAATTAGCCCTACACTGTTTACATAAATTTATTTACTGAGTATAAAATCAGTAGTCATAATAAACTTGACAATTCTTACATTGGTAGGAAACCATATTCTAATTAAAATTGAATTTATAAAATATTTCTGATAAAACTTTTGTCATGGTAAGAGATTCACAATTATTAGTTCAATCCTTTATTATTTCATCCCAATTAATGATTTTAGAATATTTAAATTCTTGAAACATAGCTAGTATTTATCTTACTTGCTGCTATCATTAATCCCTTTCAAAAAGTAGTGGTGAGAGTTTCCATCTTTTTTATTTTGTATCTAGATTCTTAGCTTGCACTTTACTGTAGAACATATTAGTGCAAATCAGAATATTCCTCAAAGAACTAGCTTGAAGGATTTGACATAAGAGCCGCTATATGTGAAAAACTGTATAGTGGACATATGTGTAAACTGTGTAGTAAATCTGTAAATGAGGAAATAATCTCAAGGGCAATGGGATATTTACTGACCTGCGGAATGTAAAGTTACAGTCTTTTCACACAACAAAGGCTTAACCTTAACCTACTCAGTTGTAGAGCCATTTTTGTAGTCAACCTAGAAAATGCTGGAAATGTATTTAATAGTTTTTTTTTTTTTTTTTTTTGGTCATATCCATTTCAGTCTTTCCTATGCTCTTTCTCTACTGCTCATTTAAGTTACTGTTACAAAAAGGTGCTGCTAAATGTAGGATGTCTTAGTCATGTTGTACTTTGGGACAATGCCACATTTTTAACATGGTCTGCTATGCATTCCTGTTAAACATTCACTGTCAGCTACACTGAACTGTCTAACAAACCTGGTTTAAAGTAATTCATATAAAACAAATAAAGAGCTGGCTTCTGCACTGTTTATTAGTAGTAGTATTAATTGCCATGTTAGAAATGATTCATGTAGTTGAGACTATATTAAATATTCAACACTTCCCAGCTGCAGGGCATCTTTCTTGGGGCAATGCTAAATACTTTATGTTCCTTTAGTAATCTTCCTATTATGTCTGATTAAAAAAAAAGATACCTCCACGTAGATAAAATATTTTATTCAACGTGAGCTCTAGCAGAATAATCTGGGTCAGTTATGAGTTCTGGATCAAGAGTTTAATTTCTGCTGCGCTGTACTTTTAACTATTTGTACTTTGCTTCATTATTTAAAACATGACACAGGGTTTTAAAGTAAATGTACTCACTGTTGAACTTAAGTACTTCTTCTGTTTCATAGAAATGTTAATATTAAATGTTAAAATATATATTAATTTTCCCTCACATTTCCCTGATTTTTTCACCTTATTGCATTTTT